GGAGTCTCGCTCTGTTGCCCAGGCTGGAGTGCAGTGGCGCGATTTCGGCTCACTGCAACCTCTGCCTCCCGGGTTCAAGCAATTCTGCCTCAGCCTCCCGAGCAGCTAGCTGGGACAACAGGCACGTGCCACCACGCCCGGCTAACTTTTTTGTATTTTTAGTAGAAACGGGGTTTCCCGTGTTAGCCAGAATAGTGTCGATTTCCTGACCTCGTGATCCGCCCGCCTCAGCCTCCCAAAGTGCTGGGATTACAGGAGTAAGCCACCGCGCCCGGCCTGAGCCGGCATTTTTAAAAGTTGGGTTGCTGGCCTTAGTGCATACAAACGTAAAGGAATTTTAAAAACACATGAGTAACTCAAACGCATTTCTTTTTTGCGCCATCCTGCTATGTGTGATTCGGTTTTTATTCTCGATTTTGTGCGTGTGTGTCGCGACGGCTGGGGACCGACCCAAGAGCAGTCGGACCACGGGCCGCCCAGGGCGGTCTCATCCGTTTATAACCTGCGACCCCGGGGCCTCTTGTGGTCCCGTACCTCCGTCCCAAGCAAAAGCCGGGGCTCTCAGGCACTCAGAGGTGCGAAGGCCCCGTAGACTTGGAGGACGCGAGGAAAACACCTCCAATCACTCTGGCCAGTCCACAGCTACTGCCAAGACTGCTCCGCGCGCGTCCTCAGGAACCGGCGAGGGCCTCGTCGTCATGGTAACCAGATTGCGAACGCGCGTGCGCAAGACACACCTTTGTCACGTGAGGCCGGGCAGGGGGCGGGGCCGGCGAATGCCCGTCCCGACCCGTCGCGCCTCCCCTGTTAGCTCCCTGCCAGCCGAGGCGGGGCGAACCTCTGCCCTGTTGCGTGGGAGTGACTCACAGCTCCCGCCCCTTTTGGCTCCGCTTTCTCGCGGCCAGTCCCTCGCACCACGTGCCCTCCTGGCCGCGCCCCCAGCTGCCCTTTCCAACTGCCTGTTGGAAGCCGCTGTAAAACGTCGTGAGGAGCGCCGCTGCTTTACGGCTGCCTCTCCCAGACTAGAGCCCCGGAGCGCCCACCGCCGTCAGCCGCGTCTTCAAGCTAGTCGGCCCCGCGGAGAGCGAGAGACCCTGCGCACCGCAGCCCTCTCCGCTGCGCCCATTCCTGCCGCCGGCGATGTAACTCGGGGAGGCAGCGGTGCCCGCTGGCCCGGGGTTGAGACAGGCGGCAGGTGCCTGTGAGGCGGGCGGGTGCCGGGGGCCAGCAGGATGGAGGAAAGCATGGAAGAGGAGGAGGGGGGCAGCTACGAGGCGATGATGGACGACCAGAACCACAACAACTGGGAGGCTGCGGTGGACGGCTTCCGGCAGCCCCTGCCACCTCCGCCGCCCCCCTCGTCGATCCCGGCCCCTGCCCGAGAGCCTCCGGGGGGGCAGCTGCTGGCGGTGCCCGCGGTCTCCGTGGACAGGAAAGGCCCCAAGGAGGGGCTCCCGATGGGGCCGCAGCCACCGCCGGAGGCTAATGGGGTGATCATGATGTTGAAGAGCTGCGACGCGGCCGCCGCCGTGGCCAAGGCGGCCCCCGCCCCCACCGCCAGCTCCACCATCAACATCAACACCTCCACCTCCAAGTTCTGTGAGTCCAGCCTTTCCCTGCAGCCTTGGCTTGTAGTAATATTTATTTTACTTTTTACTTTTAGTAATGAATGTTATAACTATTGAAGATTATAAGAGCACATACTGGCCAAAATTGGATGGTGCCATAGATCAACTTTTAACTCAGAGTCCTGGTGACTATATCCCCATATCCTATGAACAGATATACAGGTAAGTTAAGATTTAATTTGCTTGGGTTTGAATTGGTTTGTGGGGGTTTTTGTTTGTTTTACAGTTGTGTGTATAAATGTGTATGCCAGCAGCACTCGGAACAGATGTATAGTGATCTGATTAAAAAGATAACTAATCACTTAGAGAGAGTCTCAAAGGAGCTGCAGGTAAAGAACTGATTGTATTGATTTTTGCTTCCCAGATTGATCACACTTCTGTTCTTTCTCACAGGCCAGCCCTCCAGATCTCTATATTGAAAGATTTAATATAGCTCTTGGACAATATATGGGAGCATTGCAGAGCATTGTGCCTCTTTTCATATATATGGTAAGTAAGAGCTCCTTCCTCCTTCCCAAATATACACAAAAAAAGATTTTATTTTATTTTTCAGAATAAGTTTTACATCGAAACCAAGCTTAACAGAGACTTAAAAGATGACCTTATAAAGCTGTTTACGGAACATGTTGCAGAAAAGCACATTTACAGCCTAATGCGTAAGTAATTCAGCTTATACGGGTGAGATAACTACATTCTTTTTAACCTGTTTTCTTATTTCAGCTTTACTTTTAGAAGCCCAGTCAACACCATTTCAGGTCACACCTTCAACTATGGCAAATATTGTGAAAGGCCTGTATACCCTCAGACCAGGTAAACATTTCTCATTTCTGTTGGGATTGGAATTTCCTTAATGAATTGTTTCCTTTCCTCACAGAGTGGGTTCAGATGGCTCCAACTCTATTTTCTAAATTTATTCCAAACATTCTCCCTCCGGCGGTGGAATCTGAACTTTCTGAATATGCTGCTCAAGATCAGAAATTTCAAAGAGAACTTATACAGAATGGTTTTACAAGGCAAGTTGTTTTTTTTTCCTTTAGTGGTCAAACAGTTTTGTTGACTGCCTCTTCTTATCCCCAGGGGTGACCAGTCCCGGAAGAGAGCTGGGGATGAGTTGGCTTATAGTAAGTAATGATGTTCCTTCCCATCTTGATGGTCATACTTTTTCCTATTCTGATGTTTTTTCAGATAGCTCGTCAGCATGTGCAAGTTCCAGGGGGTACAGATAGTGAATGTATTGAATATGCTTTCCTTCCTGAAAAGAGGACACACTGGAGCTGCAGAGACTGTATTCAGAGCACAGTGGGGGCTGCACACACTCAGGAGCTCTGTCACAAAGCTGTTCATGGAAGAGGATGTTGGACTTCTTACTTGGTTTGTAATTTTAAAACAAAAACTAAAAAAAAAAAAAACGTTGCTGCTAGACTTGGGGGTGATTTTGAAATGGGACAATCTTTTAATGAGTTTATCTACAGATTCTGTGAGGAAAAAGCATCTCAGAAAGTGACCATTTCTAAGTGAAATCTGACAGCCAAAATCAGCAGCTTCCTCCAAAAATATAAGAGCAGAAGAATTTTTTTTTTAAGCACTTGTTTTGTTCATTTGTGGACTTGGCATTTTGGTGTATTGGTTTCACATGTCAGGATCTCTTTTGCTTTAAAACCAAGCAGATCATTACAGTACAGTATTTTTCACCCACAACCAAAACAACCCCTTTTAAAAGAGTTGGTCTTTGTTTAGCATTAGAAAGTCTTGTTAAAGGAAAATGCTAACTCTGCTTTTGCTAGAACTTTCCCCCATCAGTTCACAACTTTCTTCTACTCTGTGCCTTGAGCTTTGTGCACTTTGCAACTGTGTGACCATGTTGTCAAACTCCTCCTGGAGAAGTGTATGGTATCTAAACTCACCCACCAAGATGGCAGGTGTGGCCCTGTAGCAGGATGCTAATTAAGTGGGAAAATAGAAACCTTTTGCACATGGGTCGGATTTTCCCCTGGTTCACCAGAGCATATTCATATTAATGTTGGGGACCAACTCTCCTAGAGCATTTCCATTCCCTGTGCCACTTAACACGATGTCTGTCACCAGCTGCTATAGTATTGGCAGTACTCTAGTTTAGGGATGGGCGGTACTTTAGCACGGAAGCTTCCCTTAGTATTATTGAGAGCTACTTCCTGCGATGCTCTAGGAAGCAGATACAGTTATTAAGTCCAAATACACAGTGGTGTGGGGTTCCTGATCACTTCATTTTAAATGAATGAGATAATTACTTAAAAAAAGTCTGTCATTTGAACATTATATTTGAGTGTGATAGGGAAGAAGTAGCACTGCTGTCCTAAGGCTCCCTTCCAGCTGTGGCAAAGCTATATTTCTGTTTCTCCACATCCACAGTGCTTTTTAGTCCATCATAAAAGTTTCTGAAGCTTATTCTAGCTGTTGTTGAAAGCCCAAGAAAAATAGATGTGGCAAGAGAAAAATACTTTTCTTCTCAATTTTGCTTGAATCTTAATTGAGCATAGGCTTCTCTACTAGGCAACATCAGACTAATAGTATTTACCTCTTCAGAGAACTTGAGGGGAAAAGAAACATCCCAGGGATGCTGTCGCATGTCTGCTCTGCAGGTTCTTCATACAGCTGCCTCTGCCAATTCAGTTTATTTTTTGGGGGGAGTGGTGTGGGTGGGAGAGTTAGAAGTGGGATATTGGGAGCAAGTAAGTCACCCAATAATTGAAGTCCTTGATTTGTAAAACTGTTATACAGAGAAGTAAAGATAAAGGTTGTCAGATTTATTTTTTAAAGTACTTAACCAGAGTTCGTGGATTTTGTGGACTTTAATTGGACTCAATTCACTCTGTGAGCATCCTGGATTGCATCGATGAACACTGAATTACTGTAAGAACATAGACAGGCTCTCACTATGACCTGGACAGTTTAAGTTGCTACACTGGTAACATTCTAGTATCAAGGAGAATTCCATTCATCATGACATTCACATTTTACTTTTCTCAATGGAATGCTTGCTTCAGGCTTACCAATCACACCTAGAACTGAAGTCTGAGTGAGTGGTATTAATAATTTTTCTGAAAGGAATAAAATTGGAATGTTTCTAAATGTGGAGAAATTCTTCAGTATCCTAATAATATACCCAAATGCTTTTTCTGGGAGAGAGCATTCTTTTACAAAAGAACTTTCCCTATAAAAGCATCACAGTATAATGTGAATTGGCATTAAAATCTTTGGATGCTTTTGCATTATTAAGTTCATGGAGAAATATATTCTTTTTACTATGTATGTATTAATAAAAAGTGGGCAAAGTAAAGTTTGCAAAATTTAGTTTCTCTAAATTTTTGCACAGTGACTGCAGCTGGCTATGGGTCAGCTCTTAATACAACAAAACCTTGACTGGAAGTCACTATAGAAAGGTTGTACATAGTCTCCCAGTCTACATGTCCTGGCTGTTAATCATCTTGGCCCCTTGAGGCACATCACAGTTTGAAGGACCTGTTTAAGTTGAAATAGACTTTGCTTATTTATTGGGATTCTAAAAAATTCTGAGTGAGTTTGCAGTATGAGAGGAAATAAGATTTCCTCCTCCTTCCTCTCATTTTATATTGACTGTTTGCCAGAAACTGTTTTCTTCTGTTTTCTTATATTTTGTTTTTGAGATGGAGTCTCACTCTCTCACCCAGGCTGGAGTGCAGTGGTGCAATCTCAGCTCACTGCAACCTCTGCCTCCTGGGTTCAAGTGATTCTCCTGCCTCGGCCTCCTGAGTAGCTGGAATTACAGGCACGTGCCACTACGCCCGGCTACTTTTTGTATTTTGTTTTTAGTAGAGACGGGGTTTCACCATGTTGGTCAGGCTGGTCTTGAACTCCTGACCTCAAGTGATCCACCCACCTCGGCCTCCCAAAGTGCTGGGATTATAGGTGTGAGCCACTGCACCTGGCCTTTTTTTTTTTTTTTTTTGTATTCTTGCCAGTACAGTATATGGTTTTTCTACCCCAATTACATACTGGGTTTTGTACCACATCACTAAAGGCCCAAATCATTGAAGATACAAAACCGTACATGCAGGCTGGTTGTCTGGTTAGTCAATGGCTGATTTGCTTCAACTGTCTAGTATGTATGTGCAGCCTGAAACTGGCTCCTTAAAAGGAAAGCCGGGTCAGTCATCTTGAAAAAATGACATGTAAAAGTAAATCGATAATTGTTTTGAGAGACGGTACATGTTTTAAAGGTTGGCCTTAAGCTTCAGTAACATTGTCATTTTGTGACCTTTTGTTGTCACACCTGTACCCTAACCTGACAGGAATTAACTACTGTTTTTTTGTGGGGCAGAAAGCAAAACCTGGTGTTGTGACTTTTATCCTAATGGTTCTTAGGCAAGGTTAGTGAGAAGAAACACAAACCCAGATGCATGCATTGTGCATTATTTTGTAGACAAGCTACTTTTTCTTCTGTCCCTTTAACAAATTTGCAGCAATTACCCTCCCTTTGGGGTCTAGAGTGAAAGCTAATTTGTGGGTAGATGAGATTGCAGAAGAATGGATGTCCATGGCTGTGAACACTGCACACTGCACATCCATCTCCAGTGCTCACACTGTGCAGCTACCACTCCCTGGCTGCGTGCCATGCTGTCGGGTTGCAGATTTGCACACATAAATTCCTCAGGAAGAGTTTGCATGAGCATCACCTCGCAATATTCTGTACTGACCAAACAAGGGATTTGAACGTTTTTCAGCACAAAAGGATAACTTCCGAGTGGTGGTCTGTACGCATACTAGCAAAGGTAATGGTGATCTAGCAAACAAAATTGGTTTCTGCAGTTAGAAGTGAGCAGGAGCACTTGTATTATAGTATTTAAATAATCCTGGTTAATCTCTTTTTAAGCCGAGTAACCCCTCCAGATTTTGCCTTTTTATTATTGAGGCTGGCTTTATTTTCTTCTACTTTTTTTCCCGTTTTATAGCAGTTAATTATTTTTGTGATTATTATGCAAGAAGCATTGCCCTTGAGTTAAACTGTTATTGTTTCATAAGCAGCTATTAAAATAACTGAGCATTGTTTTATGAACATACACTAATCTGAGATACTGAAAAGCTTTGCAACTAAAAAGCAAAACAACCTACATTAGTCATCTAGCCATTGTTTGGATGTTTTGAGTTGATTTTTTATGGTGCCTCTTTTAGCTTGGAATATTACGTTTACTTTAATCCAAGTCTAGGCCTTTTAAAGGGTCCTTAAAATTAAAGTTCAGAATGTGAATCCCTTTGACATCTATTACAGGTTTATAGGACCTTTTTGGTTGTGATTACTGTTTTCAATACGATTGTATAAATGAAGTTAACTTTGTCAGAAGTTAAAATGGAGGTCATAGGAGTTCCTGGAGAAATGGCTCTCCTGTTTCTTTCATTACCCCACTGAAGTTCACCCCAGTTTCTGGCCACAAGAATATGAGAAAGGAACCCTGTTGTTTTCCAAGGGAAATCATTCCTCTCTGTCCCCACTGTTGATTAACTAAAGTCCTGGACACCTTCCTTCCTCCACTGGCCAAGACCCACCTTGACCCACCTTGAACCTCTTTTCAGAGCCGAGTGGCATGAATATGTGTACTGTTTCTGCTTCTGTTGATGGAGTGGCTGTGGGAGAATTAAAGGAAATGCTAATTTGAGCTTCATTCATAGGGGAACCTACTATATATTGCATCCCTGCTGGTTGGAAATTATCTTCATCTCTGGACTGCATTGTTTAGAAAAATGTTAATGGCTTACAATTCTGAGAACTTTATTGTGTGGCTCTGGGGTTAAGAATTCTGTGGTTTGAAAAAAAATAAATATTTTGTATTGATTCTCACGTCATTTCAATGTTGTGACTATGTACTAAATGCACTAAGACTGGGTATTCTCTTAGAAGAGTGCGTTTTGTTAAACAGATGGCAGTTCACTCTCATTAGTTCTATTTGTCAATATTACAGCCACACACTTCAGGATAACTTACTCAAATGTGAAGTCATGGGAAGCTATGGCTAGTAACAGGAATGCTTATGAAAAATTTGGAGGGCAAGCACGAGCAAGAGGCTTTTGCCACTCACTAGCACAGCCAGAGCAAGGATGAAGCAATGAAGTCTTGTTCCTAGTGGTGCTTGTATGTCAGAAGCCATAGTGAGCTCAGCACAGGGCGTTCTGCACATCATCTCTTTAATCCAAGAAAAACAAAATGGCGGATGAAACTCCTATTGACCTGGGATACAAAGCCACTGACTTTGGCTCTTGATCTTTTGGTGGGTTCTGAATCACTCCTTCTGTATTAGGGCATATACTTTCACTCTAAAACATTGTGGTAAATGAAATAAATCTTGTACAGATGTCGTTGGCCTTGTTATGTTATGTTATAAATCCTGTACAGATGTCCTTGGCCTTAATACCTGGTTCACTGGAACTTTGTTATAATATAGAATATTTGATTTTGCTTATAGCATATTAATATTGCCTCCTACATGACAGCCACACTGAGCACACATCTGTTACCACAGTTACTTAGCCTGCAGGGTGAGTGTTGATCTTGACTTCTGCAACCAGTGCTAAAAAACAGTGTGTAACAATATACATATGGTCATATCTATTCTATATTCATATATAGTATGGATACGGATATCAGTATATTTGTAGTTTTTGTTTTTTAAACACTGTACAGTTTCTTCTGTGGACCTTTAATCAACTTTTGGACTTAGGTTGTTTTTTTCTTTGCATTTATTGGTACTATGCTTTTTTATAACCCTTTGTGTTTTCTTGCTATGAAATTAGTGTCATCCCCTAGGTTATTTGTAACCTTACTTTAAGGTTTTAGTTTCTCTTGCTATCTCTGTAGAGGTGTCCTTTCCTACAGTATTGTCAGAATGCCAGTTCTCATCCCTTCCATTTTTTTGACCTCAGCTCTGTTGTGATGTTATCTACTTTTTGGTTATCACATGTGGCAGAATTCAGTGACTCTGACAATTTCCATTTTCACTCCCCTGCCCCACAGTTAAGTAGGGTGTCATTTAAACTCTTTCCCTTTTAGCAGGTTTGTTTTTTACTAAGTACAAACCTTTTCTACTAGAACCAGCTCTGTGTGTGTGTGTGTATATGTGTGAATTTTATTTCTTCGATTGGCCTGTTTCTCAATTATCTAAAATTCTAAAATACCTTGAATATCAAAAAGCATGATAGTAGAATGAATATCACACATATTAATAGAACCTGAGAGCAACTAGCTTAACTAGCTGTAGTCTTGAGTAGGTTTTTTTTTTAATCTGTTTTCCTTTATTAAGCCCTCTCCCTCCCTAAATTGTTAAGCCAGAAGGGCATAACAATTCAAAACTTTCTAGTAATGTACCTACATGTCTAATAGTATACCTCAAAATATGTAAAGAAAAAGTGGCTCACACCTGTAATCCCAACACTGAGAGGCTGAGGTGGGAAGATTGCTTGAAGCCAGGATTTGAGACCAGCCTGGGTAACACAGAACCCCATCTCTACAAAAAAATTTTTTAAATTAGGGCCGAGCATGGTGGCTCACGCCTGTAATCCCAGCCCTTTGGGAGGCTGAGGTGGGCGTATCATTTGAGGTCAGGAGTTCAAGACCAGCCTGGCCAACATGGTGAAATTCCATCTCTACTGAAAATACAAAAATTAGCTGGGCGTGGGGGTACACGACTGTAATCCCAGCTACTCGGGAGGCTGAGGCAGGAAAATCGCCTGAACCCAGGAGGCAGAGGTTTCAGTGAACCAAGATTGCACTATTGTACTCCAGCCTGGGCGACAAGAGTGAAACTATCTCAAGCAAAAAACAAAAAAAGTTGGGCCTGGCACAGTGGCTCTTGCCTGTAATGTCAATACTTTGGGAGGCTGAGGCAGGTGGATCACTTGAGGCCAGGAGCTCGAGACCAGCCTGGCTAACATGGTGAAACCCTGTCTCTACAAAAAATAAAAAATAAAAATAAATTAAAAAAAAATTAGGCATGGTGGCATACACCTGTAATCCCAGCTGCTTGGGTGGCTCAGGCACAAGAACTTGAACCCAGGAAGTGGAGGTTACAGTGGGCTAAGGTCACACCACTGGACTCTGGCCTGAGCAACAGAGCGAGACTCTGTCTCAAAAAAACACAAAAAAAGTTGGGCGTGGTGGTACCTGCTTTTAGTCCTAGTTATTTGGAGGCTAAGGTGTGAGGCAGGAGGATTGCTTGAGCCCAGGAGTTTGAGGCTGCATTGAGCTATGATGATACCACTGCATTTCAGCTAGGATAACAGAGTGAGACCCTGTCGAGAAAAATATTTAAAAAGTTAAAAGAAAACTACAAAAAGGAAAAATGAACACACTACAAAGAGAAATAGGTCAGTCTACCAACATAATGGGCATTTTCAACATACCCCTCTCAGTAATTAATAGATCTTGCAGAGACTAAATTATGAAGATTATTAAGGACATAGAAGATTTAAATAGTACAGCTAATCAATTTGATCTGACAGATACATAACACACACATACATAAAACACATTGTACCCTTCAGTAGGAAAATAAGTTTTTGCAAACCAAGTCTAACAGTGTATTCAAAATGTAACAAATGATGACCAAAATGGATTGGTCTCAGGAATACAAGATTGGCTTTTTAATGTAATTAAGAAATGCTGTTTATAATAGGACAAGAAAAAGTACCTAAGAATAAATTTTAAAATGAGAAAATGATAAAAAAAAAACTTAATGGACCTAAATAAGTGTAGAGAATATAAGGGATAACACTCAATATTATCTAAATCTCAACTTTTTCTCCAAATTGCAATTCCAAAAAAATTCCCAATGATTTTCACTGTGGAACCTGACAATTTGATTCGTCGATATAAATGGAAGAGCAAAGGGCCAAGGATATCCAAGACCTTTCTGAATGGATTGTGAGGGGAACTAGCACTACAAGATTCTAACACTTACTGCCAAAGGTAGTGATTAAAACAATGACTTTGGAGTAGGGAAGAATTTCATCAACAAGATAGAAAATGCAGACTATCAGTAGATAAGTAATTTGGCTACCATTGATTGTAAGTACTTATTACCAAACATGCTGTAGAGTGAAAAGAGAAGCCAAATCTGGAATAAGATACAAATATTCATAATATAACTGCTAAAGAGCACCTGAATGCAAATCAGCAATGAAAACAACTCAGGAGAGACGGACCCCAAACACTAGCAGGCATTTCACAGAAGAAACAGAAATGGCCCATAAATGTGAAAAGATGTTCAGCCTCATTAGTCGTCAGGTAATGCACATTAAAAGCATAGATACCATTTCCTTGCTGACAACTTGGCAGAAATTATGAGAAGTCTGAAAATAACAATCTGAGAGTTTATGACAACAAACCTTCACCTGTTGTTGGCGTGTAAATCTGCACTTCTACTTTGGAGAACAGTATTATCTAATGAAATTGAGCATAGGCACCTCTTAATAGCCCACTATTTATACTTAGAAAAACTCATGTGCATGTGTACCAAGAAACGTATACAGGGATGTTTATAACAGCATTATGTGTAATAATTAAAAGGAATGAAGGAGGGAGCCAAATGCCCATCTAGCATACAGTGAATAAATGAAGTGTATGCTGTGGAATTCTCTAGAGTGGTCAAGGCATCATACCACTGCGGGCTTCAACATGGATGCATCTCAGAAATCATTGAGTGAAGTCAGAATAGAGCCAGCATGGGTACCTTTATGTAAAGTTCAAAATCAGAAAAAACTAAGTATATTGTTTAGGGACTCAGACACAAGTAGTAAAGCTATAAAGGAAAGACAGTTATTAACATTCAGGAACATAGTTTCCTCAGGAGAGGGTGGTGGAGGGGAATGAGAACAGAGGGGAGAACGGGGACTTGGAAGCACTTCATAATATGAACGTTTGGACCATTCTAAACATGCCAGTTCTCTGAGTTAATGTATATTCAGTGTAAAGCCAATTCAGATAACCAACAGTATTTATATAATCTAAAAAACTCATGGAAGTATAAACAGATGAAAATAGGAAAATCCCCATTGAAAGTGAAGAAAATGGAAGGAACTTGCTGTACCAAAAAAAATCACTTTCTAAGTGCAATTAAATTAAAAGACTTATGCCAGGGTAAACAGATAAGTCAATGGAAGGTAATTTAGAAAATAGAAAACTCAAATTTAGAATTTAGAGTACACTAAAGGCGGCTTTTTGAAATCATGCTGTCCATGGTCAATTATTTTATGAAAGGTGCTGGTATAATTAGAGAACATTAAACTGATTCCTATCATACCATTCACCAAGAGAAATTCCAGATTGTGAACTAAAAAAGAAAAAAATGTTGTAAAAACTAGAAAGTAGTATTTTTTCTTGGGATTGGAGAAGTTTTTTCTAAGAATACAAGCAATGAAACCGAAAACCCTATTAAACTCACTCACCTGCCTTTAATGCCGTAGTGTGCACACCCCAGTGTGTGTGTGTGTGTGTGTGTGTGTGTGTGTGTACATAGACATATATATTTTAAAATGTTTAAATTTGAACATATGTTACCAATACATATAAAGCAAAAGTAGAAAATCAAAAAGATGAAGTAAAAATGTTTTAAAATATTGTTTGTGGTATTTGTGGTTAATAAACCTTTGCTCTTTCTAAAAAAATGTTCTTTTAGAGAGAGTCATGATTAAAAATGCTTGTCATTTTTGAAACTCCTAGTTTTAACACTTTATAAAAACAACTTAATGTTCTTAAGGTAAGTTTATTTTCATGCTTGGTTTTAATGACTATTGTAGCTGAATAAGTCACTTCATTAATTAAGATCTGTGGATCCAAATATGGCTGTGCTTACTGAAAATATTTTTGAGTTCCATCCACCAATTTTGCAAAAGTGTGTTGTTGAAATTTTTATAATAAATTTTCATCTTTTCCAATGTCAGTAACTTGTTTTTGCTGAATAATTAGGAGTGT